AAGGTATCACAATTCCTTTCAGAAAGGGTTCTTTAGCCACTCACACCACGGGTTTCGGTGGCACAGCGCAGGGCAGCACAGACTTGTGCTACAGCTCTCGGCCCTACCCAGAGCAGGATGGCCCTAACCTAATTTTTTTGTTTGTTTGTTTGGAGATGGCGTCTCACTCTGTCGCCCAGGCTGCAGTGCGGTGGCACGATCTTGGCTCACTGCAACCTCCGCCTCCTGGGTTCAAGCGATTCTCCTGCCTCAGCCTCCTGAGTAGCTGGGATTACGGGCACCCGTCACCACACCCGGCTAATTTTTGTGTTTTTAGTAGAGACACAGTTTCACCATGTTGGCCAGGCTGGTCTTGAACTGCTGACCTCAGGTGATCCGCCCTACCTCGGCCTACTAAAGTGCTGGGATTACAGGCGGGAGCCACCGCGTCCGACCTAATTTTTTGTATTTTAGTAGAGACGGGATTTCACCGTGTTGCCTAGGTTGGTCTCGAACTCCTGACCTCAGGCAGTCCACCCGCCTCTGCCTGCCAAAGTGCTAGGATTACAAGAATGAGTCACTACGAATGAGTCACTGCGCCAGGCCCCTAGCCTCACTTACTTTGGGCCTCAGTTTCCACCGCCTGAAAAAAGAGCAGTTCGATTGCACCCACTTCCCCGGGCCCCGCCCAAACCATGGGCAGCCCCGCCCAAACCATGGGCAGCCCCGCCCAAACCATGGGCAGCCCCGCCCAAACCATGGGCAGCCCCGCCCAAACCATGGGCAGCCCCGCCCAAACCATGGGCAGCCCCGCCCAAACCATGGGCAGCCCCGCCCAAACCATGGGCAGCCCCGCCCAAACCATGGGCAGCCCCGCCCAAACCATGGGCAGCCCCGCCCAAACCATGGGCAGCCCCGCCCAAGGGCGGAGACTGGGCGGAGCGTCGCGCTCTCCTCCACCTCCTTCCGACTCTCGGAGGCCCCCCACCCAGTGCCCGCGGCGCATGTGCCAGGCACACCCCACCCCCAACCGGCCCTGGATTCCACTTCCGTTCCACCATCGCTGCTGGAGCAGCTGCCTTCAGGCCCTGCGCCGCCTCCGGAGTCCATGGCCGGCACGCGCTGGGTACTCGGGGCGCTGCTCCGGGGCTGCGGCTGTAACTGCAGCAGCTGCCGGCGCACCGGCGCCGCCTGCCTGCCCTTCTACTCCGCCGCTGGCTCTATCCCGTCGGGCGTCTCGGGCCGCCGCCGCCTGCTGCTGCTGCTCGGGGCCGCCGCGGCCGCTGCCTCCCAGACGCGTGGCCTCCAGACCGGGCCTGTGCCTCCCGGGAGGCTGGCGGGGCCTCCCGCTGTGGCCACCTCTGCCGCGGCCGCGGCCGCCGCGTCCTACTCTGCCCTCCGTGCCTCTCTGCTGCCGCAGTCGCTGGCGGCGGCGGCCGCCGTCCCGACGCGCAGCTACAGCCAGGTACGTGGGCGCCGTGAGGGACCTGGCGCGAGCTCTTTTTACAATTCTTCATTTCCTTTGGAAGGAGTCCAAAACTACTTACCTGGAAGACCTTCCACCACCCCCTGAGTATGAATTGGCCCCGTCCAAGTTAGAAGAGGAAGTGGATGATGTCTTTCTCATTCGAGCTCAAGGACTGCCCTGGTCATGCACTATGGAAGATGTGCTTAACTTTTTTTCAGGTATATTTTATGTATGTTTTATTTATTTATTTGTTTTCAATTGATTTTGCTCATACACTTTTAGACTGCAGAATCCGCAACGGTGAGAATGGAATACATTTTCTCCTAAACAGAGATGGGAAACGAAGGGGTGATGCCTTAATTGAAATGGAGTCAGAGCAGGATGTGCAGAAAGCCTTAGAGAAGCACCGCATGTACATGGGCCAGCGGTATGTGGAAGGTATGTGAAGTCAGATTATGGCTTTTTGGGATTTTTTCATCCCTGTTGGGTTTTTTCTTCGTAGTATATGAGATAAACAATGAAGATGTGGATGCCTTAATGAAGAGCTTGCAGGTCAAATCTTCGCCTGTGGTAAATGATGGTGTGGTTCGTTTGAGAGGACTTCCTTATAGTTGCAATGAGAAAGACATTGTAGACTTCTTTGCAGGTACTTTGCAGTTGTATTATGCTTGGGAGCTCGCTAGTAGCATTAAAATCTCTTGGTGTCCTAGGACTGAATATAGTTGACATTACTTTTGTGATGGACTATAGAGGGAGGCGAAAAACAGGGGAAGCCTATGTGCAATTTGAAGAACCAGAAATGGCCAACCAAGCCCTGTTGAAACACAGGGAAGAAATTGGTAATCGGTGAGTAAAGCAGATACTAATGATGCAGAAGTATTTGTGCCTGTTTACTTTTGCTTTGACATAGATACATCGAGATATTTCCAAGCAGAAGGAATGAAGTTCGAACACATGTCGGTTCTTATAAGGGAAAGAAAATCGCATCTTTTCCTACTGCTAAGTATATAACTGAGCCAGAAATGGTCTTTGAAGAACATGAAGTAAATGAGGATATTCAACCCATGACAGCTTTTGAAAGTGAGAAGGAAATAGGTAAGGTCCTGCCTCTTCTTGAGACTCATTGGGTTTTAACAGTGCTTTCTGTTCCACCTCTCAGAATTGCCTAAGGAGGTGCCAGAAAAGCTTCCAGAGGCTGCTGATTTTGGAACTACGTCTTCTCTGCATTTTGTCCACATGAGAGGATTACCTTTCCAAGCCAATGCCCAAGACATTATAAACGTGTGTGGCAGTAAGATATCCAATCTCAATAGGTTCCTCTTGACTGCCTTTGTTTGTCGTTTAGTTTTTTGCTCCACTCAAGCCTGTTAGAATCACCATGGAATACAGCTCCAGTGGGAAGGCCACTGGAGAAGCTGATGTGCACTTTGAGACCCATGAGGATGCTGTTGCAGCGATGCTCAAGGATCGGTCCCACGTTCGTAAGTCCTGCCTTTGGCTTTTGTTGTCATTTTTTTTAAAACTAATCTTTCTCATTATCCTCAGATCATAGGTATATTGAACTGTTCCTGAATTCATGTCCAAAAGGAAAATAAGACTCTAGGGGCTCCAGATAATAAGGTAAATTTAAGAGGTAATACTGTGGGCTGGGTTAAATGTACAATATTTTTTGTTTTATTTTTAGGGTGAAGCAAGAAGCATTTCATTTGCACATCTTTCTTGGACTTGGGATATACAGTTCCAGTTTATTAGCAGCAACTGCTAGGGAAATGATTTTGGTGTTTTGGGTTAATTGCTTCTAAGAAAAGTTTCATAGTGGACTGTTTAGAAGAAGAAATGAAAGATCCAGTTTGGGATTATGAAATAAACCACAAATTAAAATTTTTGTTTAAACTGTCCAGGATCTGATTTAAAAATATGGTCTTTGTTTTATATGATTAAATGGTTTGTTTTCATAGATGATATGTTACTCATTGTAAAGACCACATATTTTTATTCAGCAGTGTTCTTTAAACGGTTTCATTTAAAAAGTAACTTTTTTTTTTTGCCTGTGAATTGAGTGCTCTGATGTAAAACTTCTCATGGAGTGAAACAGTGATTTATTTTAACCAAACATTCACCAAAGCAAAGAACGGTTTCAGACCTTTGAACTGGTATGGTTTGGCAGAATAGTTTTAAATTTTGCTGTATTTGATTACTTAGAGATAGGAATTTTTAAAAATCAAAACAAAAAATACCACAGCTTAGTGTAAATGACAATTTGGCGGTTTTATGTCTTTAGAAATGTTTTGCCTTTCTAAGCCTTGTGCTAAAGGCGTATAACGGTGGTGCCTATCTACTTAAGGGGGCATTCTAGTCTTAACTTAAAAGTTGTCTAAACTGTCCCTCCCTGGCTTTTTTTGGTTTGGGGTAGACCTAAGGGTGTTTGTTAGTCTCAAAACTGTGAAGTGACATGTCAGAACAGTCCAGACTGGTAAGAAAATTAATGGCTTCACTTGAATTTAAACCAGCTCTAGATAGGAAAAAAATCAGTCTCCTCATTTGCTTTTTAAATGGAGTAGTACATCCCATATTTTAGAACAAGTAGGGGTGCCTTGCTTAAATAAAAATAGCATTTAATGTATAATTGTGTGAAGGGTTTATGGATAAAGCTGTACTTCTGTCACAATGTGGCAGTACTTTCTGCTTTAATATTAAACAGCTTGTTATTTAAATATTGGACAAAATGGCTGGCTTCAAAATATAGTCATTAATAAACTAACTTTATGTGCACCTGTGTAGGAGAATCAAAATCCTGTATGCTTTCTTTGCCTTGTTCCTGTTCTCAGGGTGACGACTGCCACCAGGAGATGCAGTTCTAGTTCTTAAAATTAAATTTGCCCAGGTTTCTGACAGGTGATACCTGGAAGAGAGACTATGTCTTCTCTTACTTAATACATAACCATCTTTGATTACCAGCTAAGATGCGAAATCACTGTACTGTAGTCAATAAATGAAGACTTGTTTCAGGCTGAAGATTACCTAAGAGTATTTATTATTGGAGTCTGTGAGTCAACTGAATATATTATTACCTCAAGTCCTGCTATATTAATATAAGTAGTAAGGGTTAATTTTCGTGTGTGTGTTCTCTAAAATCCTGTGAACATGACTTAACCAGCTTAACATCATCAGTAGTACTGCCTAGATGGAAATGCGTTTTCATATATGGTTGAATATGCCAAGCTATGAGAACTGGTATCTGTAGTTGTACGAACTATTAGAATGTGATCTTTGTTGCTCTTTCACATTTGGTATCTGATTTGCTGTGGAAAAGATCTGTGGGGCCTACTGTGAGGAATTCATCTGCAATTGATTTAAGCTAATGAGTTTTATTTGCACATCTCTGGAAAAAGAATGCAAGCAAAGCATTAAAATGCTATATGATGGATGGGTAAGGTTGAAAGGATATATCTTCTTGGCACGCTACAGGCTGAGTTTTCTGTACAAAATGTGGCCATTATTGGGAAATCATTTTATGTATTTGAATGCTCCCTTTTGTTTTTGTTCATGATCTAGGCTAGTACGTAAGTGATTGCTAAGGTGGATGTAGTTATGGGAAAGGAAGAGAAGCACATAATACAGTAAAAGTAATCTTATTTCCATGCAAGTGGAAGACGGTACCGTCTCCCCACATTTGAGAAGACTGTTTTGCATCACTCTTTGCTATTGAAGGAAGCAGTGATGGTGAATTTCCTTCTGTTTGGGTTCCTTGTGTCTATAACTTCCTTTGTGGTAAAGCCATCAGGAAGAATAGTGGGAGTGGGGCATATGGTCAGGGTGCTCATATCCTGCTTTAGCCTAGCTGCTGCTTACGGAGTGCAAGGGAGAACTCTGAGAAGCAGTATGTAAATACCAGGGAGCTGATTGCTGAATATTGTGGTCTCATCTGAATATTGTGGTCTCATCTAAATATTGACACCAGGCAATGAAGCAGAAATAGAGTATGTGTCCCTTTATGCGTGGGTAACTTAAGCTTCTGTCATGTGGGAAGGGGGACCGAATCTTCCCTGGGAGGAAGGCTCCAAATTCTCACTACTTCTGTGTTACTTGAAGGGGGAAGCATAAGGAACCCAGTTTGAAGGCAACATTGTGTGCCATGAATCTGCTTATTAATCAACATGCCTTGTTAATGTCCTCTGCCCTGAACAGCCCTTACTCAGTTCTCATTTGGAAAGTTATTTTTTGGGGTTACATCCTGTTTGTTTCAGAATTTAAAACCCTCCATGGTGGGTCACTTGAGGTCAGGAGTTCAAGATTAGCCTGGCCAACTTAGTGAAACTCCGGCTCTACTGAAAATGCAAAAATTAGCCAGGTGTGGCACACGCCTGTAATCCCAGTTACTTGGGAGGCCAAGGCAGGAGAATCGCTTGAACCTGGGAGGCAGAGGTTGTAGCGAGCCAAGATCACACCATTGCACTCCAGCCTGGGCAACAGAGTGAGACTCTGTCAAAATCAAAAAAACCAAAATACAAAAAACTCCATTGTTCTGAGAGTTTCCCCTAAATTATCGGAAGACACTCACATTGAATTGGTAGGACCTATAGTATAGAGGAGAATGGTATGTATGTCAGCAGTAGAGTTCCAATCCAAATTGCGCTATCGCATTAGAAATACATTACCCTCCCACTCCCCAAGTTCAGCAAATTAGAAGAGAATCTGAAGTTTGTAGGAAGGGAATAAAGCTGCTATAAACATTTATGTGCAGGTTTTTGTGTAGACTCGTTTTCAGCTCCTTTGGGTAAATACCAAGGAACCAGGTTGCTGGATTGTAAGTTAAGAGTATGTTTAGTTTTGGAAGAAACTGCCAAACTGTTCCAACATGACTATTTTGAATTCCCATTGACAATGAATAAGAGTTCCTGTAGCTCCTCACCCTCATTAGTATTTGGTGATGTCACTCTTGCATTTTAGCTAATGGGTGAATAGTGGTCTCATCGTTTTAATTCCCAATCCCATAGTGATGTGGAGCACCTTTTCATATACTTAATCTGCCATCCTTATATCATCATTGGTGAGGTGTCTGGATTTTCTGTCCAGAATTTTAGTTCTAGTGGTTTTCTTATTTTTAGAAAGGAAGTATAGGAAGGAAGGTTTAATCTGTCTTAAGCCTGATTATATGAAAATCAAGAATAGGCTAGGTGTGGTGGCTGACATCTGTAATCCCCGCACTTTGTGAGGCTGAAGTGGGAGGACTGCTTGAGCCTGGGAAGTCAAGCCTGCAGTGAGCCATGACTGTTGCTGCACTCCAGCCTGAGTGACAGAGTGAGACCCTGTCTCAGAAAAAAAAAAAGCAGGCTCATTTTAAAGTTGTTTATATTTTATTTTTTGAAGGAAATAAACTTGAAGAGATACAAACGGTAGTGAAGATTCTCCTTCCCCTCCTGTAATTCAGCTGTTTAGTTTCTATTCTCGCACAGCCCTGTTATCAGTTTCTAGTGTAAGCTTGCAGTGACTTTTACTTTATTTATAAGCAAGTGTTAGTGGGTGTTGTCATTTCTTTTAAAAATATAAATTATACTGTACATGCTATTTTGTATTTTGGCTTTTCTCCCACCTAAACACCCTAAAGATCATTTTCTGTCAGTATATAAAATCTTGGTGATGCCAATACCCATCCCTTAGATTGTACAAGCAGCATTTTGCCATGCTTTATCCCATAGCCTGCCTCCTGCAGTCTCATCTTTTTTTCTATATGCATGTCCAAGTAAGTTGTAGACATTTTTCACTTTTAATCCTTTCAGCATACATGTCATGGGAATTTGTTTTTGTTTTTGTTTTTTGTGTTTGAGACAGTCGCTCTGTCACCCAGGCTGGAGTTATAGTGACGTGATCCCAGCTCATTACAGCCTCCACCTCCCAGTTTCAAGCAATTCTCATGCCTCAGATTCCCGAGTAGCTGGGATTACAGATGTGCACCACCACGCCTGACTAATTTTTGTATTTTTAGTAGAGATGGGGTTTCATCATGTTGGCCAGGCTGGTCTGGAACTCCTGGCCTCCAGTCATTTGCCTGCCTCGGCCTCCCAAAGTGCTGGGATTACAGGCATCAGCCACCACACCCAGCCGTCATTGGAGTTTTTTTGAGGGAGATTTGCAGTAAGGTGAATAAATGTTAAGTGTATCATTTGATGAGGTTTTTTCTTTTTTTTTTTTTTTTTTTGAGATGGAGTCTTGTATCGCCCAGGCTAGAGTGCAGTGGCCTGGTCTTGGCTCACTGCAACCTCCACCTCCTGGGTTCAAGGGAGTCTCCTGCCTCAGCCTCCCGAGTAGCTGGGATTACAGGTGTGAGCCACCATACCCAGACTCATTTGATGAGTTTTGATGTAAAAGCATGTAACTCAAACCCCTATGTCTGGAACATCTGTATTACATCTGAATTTTTTCACCTAGTCAATTCCTGCACCTCTCTCTCCTGTCCCTTCTTCCCTCCCCTGGCAGTCAGCTACTGTTAGGATTTTGTTCACTGTAGATTAATTTTGCCTATTCTAGAACTTCATATAACGGACTCACTTATGCAGTATGTATTCTGTAAGTTCCTTTTACTCAGCATGTTTGTATGTTCATCAGTGTGTTTAAGCTTTGTTCCTTTTTATGGCTGAGCAGTGTTCTATGTATGAATGCCACATTTTAACGTTTCACCTGTTAGGTGAACAACTAACTGGTGAACAATGGGCTGTTTCTAGTTTGGGGCTATCATGAATAAAGTTGGTATGAACATGTACAACCTTTTTGTGAACCTACATTTTAATTTAATTT